GGGTCACCTTTGCTTTTTGCGCGCCCCCATGCCACCCCTGGGGCAGGAGGCCATCCTCTTATCCTGGGAGTGCAGGCCTGGCCCGAAGTGCAGCCCCCGAGGCCGGGAGCCGAGATTCTTCTCGGCTTCGTGCTCAGAGCTTTGCAGCGTGGCATGGTTTCCTCCTCTTGCCCTGTTGCTGTTTCATACCAGGGGGAACTGAGACCCAGTCGGGTTATGGGCCTCCCTGAGAACACTGGCCTCTAGCAGAAGCAGATTCAACCCCAGGCCTCAACCTGCGCCCAGACCCGTGCCCTGGAGTGGAGTTTACCCACTGCCGCCCTTCCTGGGCAAATGTCACCGCTGCCTCCGTCCCCCTAGGTCCGGGGCGGGTCAGTGCTTCGAGCCAGCGGACCCCGGCCTAGGGACAGGTGCCTGCGAGAATGCGGGGGGCGGCCCCCAGCTCCCCTGCCCTCCTCCCTAGAGGCTGGGCCTGCTGGTCTCCCGGCTGCGCGCAAGGTGGGAACGCGGCCGACTTGGTCCGCTCGCCCTCCCCGCACCCGCTCCTCTGGAGCCGCTGGGGCTGCGCACCGACTCACCCGCGCGGCCTCCGGGCTGCGCCTTCAGCGCTGGCGGCGTCCTGCCCGGCGAGGGCCAGGGTCCCAGGAGGCCCCGGAGGCGGCGGGACCGCAGGGCGGAGGGGAGGCCGTGGGAGCGGCCGGGCGCGCCTCAGCAGCGCGGAGACTGGGGCCGCCGCCGCCGGCGCAGGGCGGGCCGGGAGGGAGGAGGAGCGCGCGGGCGGGGCCGCCGTGTACGTCCCCGCGCTCCCGCCCGGCCTGGCCCCGCGGTCCCGGAGCGAGCTGGGGCCGCGCTGGGGAGGGTCCTGGGGGCGCCGCCGTCCCTCGGGCCGGGCAACGCCGGGCGGGGACCGGTCTCGCCCCGCCGCGCTCGGGCTCCCTCCCCGGCGGCCCCTCCTCGGCGAACAGCCTTTCGGCGCGGGGGGCTGTTAAACCAGACACCCCAGGCCACACTCCTCTCGTTCGAAATGACCATTTCGGGGTTCTCCGTGGCGGGGAGCTCCGCCGCCGCCGTCCCCCTTCCACGCGCGGGAGGTCGGCGAGGGCAGGGCGGGGACCCGGAGTGCGGCCCCCGGTCCTGCTTCGTGGCCCGAAACGCCTCGCAATGGAGTCACTCCGGGAGCCTGTCAGCCCCAGCAGCCCTGACAGGAAAGGGAAGTCGAGAGGAGGCTGAGCGAACGGCCGCCACCCCCGCGGGACGCTGACCCGGGCGGACCCCGAGGGGCCTCTCCCCGCGCCAGAGCGCGGCGTGCGCGGGGAAGCGCGACCCACCGGGGTCGGCGACGGCGCGCGGGGCGGGCGCGGCGGTTCCCTCTCCTCCGCCCGTGCCCGTGGGATCGGCGGGCTTGTCGGGCTGGGAGAGCCTCGTGGAACCCGGGCATCCGGGCAGCAGCGGCCTCCGAGCCACTGTGGAGGCGCCCGGGGTCGGCACGGCGAGGCCGACGGGGACCTGACACGGTCACGCGGCGCCGGGGAGCAGGTTCGAGTGGCCGGGCGTGGCCGTGCTGCCCCTCCGCGTTCCGCAGGCGGCGACGGGCGAGCGGCCCTAGCGGGCTGCAGGGAGGACGCCGCGTGGACGGAGAGCCGGCGCCCGGGGGCCAGATCCCCTCCCGGGACGGGGCGCCAGGTCCCCGCGAGCTGCGGCGCGACGCGCGGGCACCCGTGTCCCACCCGGTGGCCTCGCCGCTGCGGGCTGCGCTGAGAGCGGGGTGGCGCGACGCGGTCCCTCACCGCAGGGGGAAGACGGCACCACCGCGTCCCGGCCGCTGGAGCTTCCCGCCCGCGCCGCCGGCCCGACGCTGCCCCCTGGCGGGAGAGCGCTGCAGGGGCCCCGGCGAGGCCGCAGGACCCGACCTCCCCGCCGGCCTCGCACTCCCGCGCCGCCGCCGAGGGTCGGCAGCCGGATCGCCCTCCGTGCCCCATAGCACCCCTCACACTAAAAACGACGACTTTATTAAGATGTGAGGTATTCTATACATACGATAAATACCAGGAAATCAGTTCCATGAATTTTTTCCTTTATTTTTTAGATACAGGGTCTCTGTCGCCCAGGCTGGAGTGCGGTGGCACGATCTCGGCTCACCGCAGCCTTGAACTTCTAGGCTCCAGCGATCCTCCTGCCTCAGCCTCCCGAGCAGCTGGGACCACAGGCCCCGCCACCATGCCCGGCTCAGTTCCATGACTTCTGACACGCGAAACCACCAGGCTAGTCTCCCCCCGAGTTCAAGAAGTCCTCTCCTCCCAAAAGTACCCTCCTGCCCCTCTGCAGCTAACCCCTCACCTCCCCTCCGCCCTGGTTCCAGACAACTGCTCCTCTGATTTCTGTCACTGCCCTTTGCCTCTCTCGCAATTGCATGCAAGGAGAACCATTCACCGTGTGGTCTTTTGTGCCTGGCTTTCTTCGCTTGGCACCATGCAGCTGAGCGTCGCCCGTGTGGCGTGTGTGTGTTGTATTTTCCTCTACCTTGGTCTTGAGACCTCCCTGGAGAGCCACTGTAAAGGCCAACTCTGCCCTGACAGGGCTCCTGGGATTTGGGCGTGGGTGTTTGCCGTGGGCCTTTCATGGGGCACCTCTGTATCCTGGCTGACCTGTGACCGGGTGTCCCTCTCCCAGGAGACATATTTATCCTGGCAGATCTCCTTGTGCTTCTTGTCTGACCTGTATCTAGTTTATTCCTACCAAGATAGCTGCTCTCTAGGGAAAGCCCTGACCAGGGAAAACGTTACGTTTGAGCGTCTCAGTCAGGCATGACACAGAGCAGGCAACACAACGAAACACAGGAACTAACAGAAGTGGTCCTATTACTTACAGATCCACAGGGGAAGAGGGCACACTGAGGGCCGTCGGGAATGTCTTGGGGACACTGTACACAATCGTTGTGGGGGTGGGGGGAGCCAGAGAGAGACGGACCTGTGGGCTGAGGCTTTTATTGGAGTGCAGGGCATTACTCAAGCAGTTTTCCCAAGGGGAGCTCTAATTGGTTCACCTAGAGGAGCGAACTGGAGTCCTGTGGGGCCACCTTGTGACTTAGGGGTGGTCACTGAGACATATCTGCATAGTCCATGCAGGGTGTGGGCGTCAGTGGGGTGAGTCTAGTTGGTTGTATGTATACATCCCACAAGGAGGCAGTTACCAGGAGGTGGCTACCTAGGACCAGATATCTGGACGGAATGTGTTGAGATACTGTTTCCAGCAGAGAGCTGGAAACTGTATCCAAGGTGACTAAGCCCTGCTTCTAGTATGAAATTGTTAACCCTATATTCAAAATGGATACTGAAGCAACCTAAAATTTCAGGTATTTACTAAAGTGTGTATCAAGTTCCCTCCTTACCACTGGTGAGTAGTATTCCATTGTATGGATATGCCACAGGCTGTTTGTCCATTTGGACATTGATGGATGGACTAAAGTTGGCCAAGCTGGGCTGGTGGGGAGGCACCCTCTCAGGACCCCAAAGGAGGATGCGGGGTTGTTGTTGGATGTCTGGGTTGTTTCCAGTTTGAAGGCATTGTGAATAAAACTGACTTGAGCCTTCCTAGAAAGTTTTTTGAATATACATATGTTTCATTTCTCT